ACTTTCCAGTCCCCCTACCCTCGGGTCCCCCACTCCCCACCAACTCCTCCACTTCCCACTCCCTCCACCCCCAGGTCCCCCGCTCCCTCCAACACCCCCACTTCCCACTCCCCCCACCCCCAGGTCCCCCACTCCCTCCAAGACCCCCATTTCCCACCTCCACCAACCTCGGAGTCCCTCTCTTCCCACTAACCCCCTCACTCCCCCCCCAACACCCCGACTTCCCACTCCCTCCACCTCCAGTTCCCCTTCTTCCCACCAACCCCCCACTTCCTCCACCCCCAGGTCCCCCACTCCCCCCAACCCCCCACTTTCCACTCCCTCCACCCCCCAACACCCCCATTTCCCACTCCCTCCACCCCCAGGTCCCCCACTCCCCCCAACTTCCCCCACTTTCCACTCCCTCCACCCCCAGGTCCCCCACTCCCCCCAACCCCCCACTTTCCGCTCCCCCACCCCCAAGTCCCCCACTCCCCACCAACGCCCCCACTTCCCACTCATCCCACGTCCATTCCCACTCTCCTTACCCCCCACTTCCCACTTCCCCCAACCCCTCCAGCACCCCCTGTTCCCACTCCCGTCCCCTTCCCACTCCCCGACTCCCTCAGCCCCGCAACTTTGCATTCCACCCACCTGGCGCCCCCGCCTTCCCAATCCTTCCCACTCCCCCTACTACCACTTCCCGCTCCCCACCCCACCAACCCCCCACCTCCTGGCTTCCAGGGAGGGCACCGGGAAAAGGGGCCGGGGCCAGGGCCGCCCCAGGCCTGGGCGATGGGTGGCTCGCGCGCGCAGCCAGGACCCCCCCCGTCCCGCCCCCACTCCTTACGCCCACTTCCTCACCCCCACCTCTCCCACCCCCCCATCTCCCCACGACCCTCCTCCACCTCAGCGGAGGCGGCGGGGTCGCGGGAGGGAGGGGGCCGGGCTTAGGCGATTGGCAGCGCGAGCCCGGGAGCCCCCCCGTGCCCCCGCCCGCCCCGCCCCCGCCACCATCTGCTCGGGATTTGGCGTCGGCGGCTCCGGGCGCCTCCAGCTCCGGCTCGGGCTCCGGCTCCGGCTCCGGGCGCCGACCAGGTCCCCTTGGCCCCCGCCGCGCGCCCTCCAACCTGCTGCTGCCGCCGCCGCGCCCCCCAGGCTCTGCCAGCTACCCGCGCTCTGAGCCCGGGGCCAGATTCCCATGGAAGCGCCGCGATGTTCGCCCCCCGGCTGCTGGATTTCCAGAAGACGAAATACGCGAGGTGAGCGGCGGCCGCGGAGGTCCGCGGGGAGGGGAGCTTCCTGGAATTCTCCCTCTCCTTCCAGGTTCATGAACCACCGAGTCCCTGCCCACAAGAGGTACCAGCCCACAGAGTATGAACATGCGGCCAACTGTGCCACCCATGCTGTGAGTTGGCTTTTGGGGGGCTCAGGGCTGAGTGCACCTGTCCCTGCCGTCCCTGCCCCTCCAGTTCTGGATCATCCCCAGCATCCTGGGCAGCTCCAACCTCTACTTCCTGTCGGACGATGACTGGGAGACCATCTCTGCCTGGATCTACGGCCTCGGCCTCTGCGGCCTCTTCGTGGTGTCCACTGTGTTTCACACCATCTCCTGGAAGAAGAGCCACCTCAGGTGCCTCCCGCCCAGAGGGGACCCATGCCGGGGGCTGTGACTGCCGGCTTCTCTGCCGCCCTAGGATGGTGGAACACTGTCTACACATGTTCGACCGGATGGTCATCTATTTCTTCATAGCGGCTTCCTACGCACCCTGGTGAGTACCGTCCCGCCGCCCAGCAAACCCTTCAGGGCCATGGCCTTGGCTCTTTCTCTCCCAGGCTGAACCTTCGGGAGCTGGGCCCCTGGGCCTCCCACATGCGCTGGCTGGTCTGGATTATGGCTTCCGTGGGCACCATCTATGTCTTCTTCTTCCATGAGCGGTAAGCCAGGCCTGGGGGCTTCAGGGAGGCGGTGTTCTGGCCAGAGTGTTCCCTCTTCCCCAAGAACAGGGAGCTGTGTGCAGTTTCTTCGTGGGGAGGCATGTCCTAAGGCCGGCACGGCTTGTCTTCCTGCCAGGTACAAGCTTGTGGAGCTTCTCTGCTACGTCGTAATGGGCTTCTTCCCCGCCCTGGTCATCCTCTCCATGGTAAGTGCTGCCAGCCCTGCATAGATGAGTCCGACCTGTGCCCCACCCTTGTCCTTGCCGACAGCCCAACACCGAGGGCATCTGGGAGCTGGTGACCGGAGGGGTCTTCTACTGCCTGGGCATGGTCTTCTTCAAGAGTGACGGGAGGATCCCCTTTGCCCACGCCATCTGGCATCTCTTTGTAGCATTTGGTGCTGGTACCCACTACTATGCCATCTGGAGGTACCTCTATCTGCCCAGCACCCTGCAGACCAAGGTGTCCAAATGAGGTGACCCAGACTTGAGAGGTCGTTTGGGCTTTAGGAGTGGAGCACGTTTCTGTGAACGTTAACCCAGAGCACAGCGCCAAGGCCTGTCTTCCCTTTATTGGGTAGAGTTCTTGATGGCTCCAAGGTGACTTCTGGTGACAGCCAGATCATCCCTCGAGTCCCCAGCGAGAAAGAAAGCATTTAGCCATTCTTACAGAGGAGAAATTAACCCTGTAATGTGTTTCTATTTTAGATGAGTGTTTCCTAATACAAGCAACATTAACATCTTCAGAAAAGGAAGCAGGCATGGTCCTGGAAAATTGGGGAATGACGGGCCAATCTGTGTTTCCTAAGGTCCTGAAGAATCTGGCAAAGAGTCCTGTGGGTTGTTTATACCTGGGTGGCCAGGGCCTCCCTCTCTGTTACCAAAGTCCAGGCTGGCGAATTGTCTCTGGTTCAGGGAAAGGGGACAGCCCAGCTTGAAGATGAGGGATGGTGAATGGCTGTGACCATGGCAGACATCACCAATCAAGTGCAGCACATGGGTGATGTCAGAATTCTTCCCAGCACAGTGTTCTGGGCAGCCAGTACCAATCAATTTGGCACTCATGATGGGACCTCTTTGCCCTTCCTGTCTGGTGTGCTCTGAAATGGGATAATGGCCAGAGTAGCTGAAAATCTCCAAATGGGCATTTGCATGCCTATCTCCTCATCTCCCCCTCCCTTTTGGGAAACTCCTGGAGTAGGCAGTTTGGGGGCGGTAGAGGGAAACTGAGGCGCACACCCATGCAGCCCCTGATGTTCTGTTCCACCGTAGTTGATTCTCAGTAGAGTTGGGAATGAGGATGCTGTTACTTGGCCATTTCTTCCCATCTCCAAAAATCCAGAGACATTACGAGAGCTATTCATTCATAAGATGGGGCAAACAGCCCCCAGGCACTTGCTCCCTGCTCCATACTTAAGGTTTGTGATGCCAACATTTGGATTCTCTCTTGGTGCCAATCAGTGGCTGTTAGAGGCTACTCAGGTGTACCCCAAACAGAAGGCACATGGATCTGGGGCGACTGTTCCAGGTCCTCCCAACCTCTGAAGTGCTCAGTAGCCCAACAACAAGGCTGCTGGGGGCCTGTTCTTCAGCCCCCGTCAGGGCGGGGCCAGCCTCTCTGTCCAATGCTGCCTGGACATTTACTGGGGAGGTGAGTAGCAGGCCCAGCTCCAGGATCTGAATTGGAATCTCAGATTCTCTGGATAAAGAATCTGTCTCAAGTCAGGAGGTCCTCATTCTGCGACTCCCAACCAGGGTGGAGTGGGCACAGACAGGATGCCTTATGCTTATCTCTAGCACATTCCAGGGGGTTCCAGGGTTCCTGCACCTGGAATCCAGTGTGTCCAAGCCAGTATTAAATTATCTCAACACATTCCACAGACCAGACTGCCTCCGTGCTGGGAG